ATTCTCCTGCCTCAGCCTCCCAAGTAGCTGGGACTACAGGCACGTGCCACCATGCCTGGCTAATTTTTGTTTGTTTTTTTTTTTTTTGTTTGTTTGTTTGTTTTGAGATGGAGTCTCGCTCCGTCGCCCAGGCTGGCAGGCAGTGGCGCCATCTCGGCTCACTGCAACCTCCGCCTGCCGGGTTCACGCCATTCTCCTGCCTCAGCCTCCCGAGTAGCTGGGACTACAGGCACCTGCCAACATGCCCGGCTAATTTTTTGTGTTTTTAGTACAGACGGGGTTTCACTGTGTTAGCCAGGATGGTCTCGATCTCGTGACCTCGTGATCCACCCGCCTCGGCCTCCCAAAGTGCTGGGATTACAGGCGTGAGTCACTGCGCCCGGCCCCCTTTCTTTTTTCTTTTCTTTTTTTCTTTTTTGAGAGAGTCTCTCTTTGTTGCCCATGCTGGAGTGCAGTGAACTCGATCTTGGCTCACTGTAACTTCTGCCTCCCAGGTTCAAGTGATTCTCTTGCCTCAACCTCCCAAGTAGCTGGGATTACAGCCGTGCACGACCATGCCCAGCTAATTTTTGTATTTTTAGTAGAGACTGGGTTTCACCATGTTGGCCAGGCTGGTCTCGAACCCCTGACCTCAGGTGATCCGCCCGTGTCGTCCTCCCAAGCGCTGGGATTACAGACGTGATTCATCGCGCCTGGCCTACAAGTATCCCTTCTAACTGAGGGCAACTGTAAAGGAAGTAGGGCATAGAAGAATAGTAGTGGGCCCTGTGCCCAGAAGGGAGGAGGAGGAAGAAAAAAGGGGGTACTTAGGGTACCCTACCCACAGGCAGGCCCCAGACAGCAGCTGGAGATAGCCAAATGTTAATCACCAATTAGCACAGTTCAGGTGGAAAGGGCAACTCTATTATGTGTAAAATGGACTTAATGTGGCAGGAGCTGTGGGCTTAATTTCTTGAGATAAGATGCTTTTAGGCTAATCAGCAGGTCTATGCCTAATATAAAGGAGCTGGGGCATGATTTCTTCAGCAGGCTCAGAAGGTCCAGAAATCAGGGGAAGGAGACCCCTATCTGTCCTTCTTCTGGAAGAGCTGGAAAGGAAGTCTGGTAAGAGAAGTGGAGACAGGGATGGATGAGATTCTCAACATGTCCTGGCTTTTTTCTGTCTTAGCTCAGGAAATAACCTTGGAAGATGGTGGCCACGAAGACCTTTGCTCTGCTGCTGCTGTCCCTGTTCCTGGCAGTGGGACTAGGAGAGAAGAAAGAGGGTCACTTCAGGTAGGAGTGGTGAGAGGAAAGGGATGGGGCAGTCTCTGCCCCTTCTCCGCACCCTTGTTTCCAGCGCTCTCCCCTCCCTGCCTGTTGGATCTCATGCTAAGGTGAGCAGCCCTCAACCTCGAGGCCCCAGGTACGCGGAAGGGACTTTCATCAGTGACTACAGTATTGCCATGGACAAGATTCACCAACAAGACTTTGTGAACTGGCTGCTGGCCCAAAAGGGGAAGAAGAATGAGTGAGTCGCTGCTTACACTCCTCCTGTTCCCTGCTTGCCCACTCTCTAATCTTTATCTTCCCAGCTGGAAACACAACATCACCCAGAGGGAGGCTCGGGCGCTGGAGCTGGCCAGTCAAGCTAATAGGAAGGAGGAGGAGGCAGTGGAGCCACAGAGGTGAGTCAGGGCGCAGAGGGAAGGGAGGGAGCAAAATAGTTAGCCAGAGACTGTTCCCTTGCAGCTCCCCAGCCAAGAACCCCAGCGATGAAGATTTGCTGCGGGACTTGCTGATTCAAGAGCTGTTGGCCTGCTTGCTGGATCAGACAAACCTCTGCAGGCTCAGGTAGGGGAGTGTGGTGTTGCACAGCGGTTCTACAACCTTCTTCTCCTTTCCCCACTCTCCCCAGGTCTCGGTGACTCTGACCACACCCAGCTCAGGACTGGATTCTGCCCTTCACTTAGCACCTGCCTCAGCCCCACTCCAGAATAGCCAAGAGAACCCAAACCAATAAAGTTTATGCTAAGTCGAGCCCATTGTGAAAATTTATTAAAATGACTACTGAGCACTAACAGGGCATGTTTGTCTTTGTGTATCTCTGTGT